CAGATGTCGAGTATTCATCTTTATTGAAATAGGACTGTGGTAAGCCACTTTATGGCTCTCGATTTTGTATGAGAAAATCATGTTTAGTGCCTTGTTAGTAAAAGAAAGAAAATCTGAAAGTCCCTGCCATGGAAGGAAGAAATAGCGGGGAGAAAAGGGAGTTGGTAAGTTTCAGCATTTCAGAGCTTGGAGGGACAAGTTAGGTTTCTATTTTATGGAGAAGGAGGTGGAGGCAGGATGGGTCCTAAGGTGTCATTCAAAACACACAGCCATAACTCTTTATTGAGAGTAGAGCTAGGGCCCCAGGGATTGCTGTGATCAAGTTGCGGACAAAAATGACCACTCGTTGGAAGACAGGAGAGGAGTGTTTAGTTACAAAAGCAGTCAACAATTCAGGTGTATCTATATTCAGACAGCAAATAAAAGTTGTTCAACTTGGTTGCTAATGGGACCCACTCTACTGAGGCTTTGTGTAGAACTCGTAGAGGAAGCTGGCTTCGAGGAATGAACTACCCTGTGCTTTTCTTAGGACTAAAATCTCAGGAAGCTGGTGATGAATGAAAACCTTAGTCCCATTGGCACTGCACGAGGGGCCAGGAGAGCAGCAGCATCATAAGCCACAGGGTGGGGCAGCCAAGGCAGGGGCATTCTGAGCTGTTGGGGAGGGGTGGCAGGCAGGGTGGGGCACTGTGAGGTGTCGGGGAGGGCATTGTGAAGTGTGGGGTGGGGCATTGTGTGCCACATGCCTGGGCTCCCACCTGGGGCCAGTGGGCTTCAGTCTGTAGGTGACTACAGAAGGAGGAGGAGCTCCGTCTGTTCTCTCTTCAGGCAGTTGTTGTGTCTCTCAGCGCTTGTTGGGTTCACAACCTATTAAATAAGCCGGCTGGTCTTCACCCTCCCAGACAAGTCAACTCAGGGGAGGCAGCAGGGTGCGGGCCTTGGCCCGCAGCCCTAGCCGGGGCCGGGGCCGGGGCCGGGGCCAGGGCTGGTGCCCGGGGCCGCACTGTGAGGTGGGCAGGCGAGGAGCGGGAAGACCATCTCTGCAAGTGCAGCATAGCCTCGGCCTAGGACAGCGGGAGTGCGTGGCCAAAGCTGTGAGCAGAGGCACAGGTGGTGGCAGACAGTAGAGGCGCCCCATGGGGAACATACTGACCTGTCGTGTGCACCCTAGCGTCAGCCTCGAGTTTGACCAGCAGCAGGGGTCGGTGTGTCCCTCTGAATCTGAGATCTATGAGGCAGGAGCTGAGGACAGGATGGCAGGAGCGCCCATGGCTGCTGCTGTACAGCCTGCTGAGGTGACTGTTGAAGTTGGTGAGGACCTCCACATGCACCAGGTTCGTGACCGGGAGATGCCTGAAGGTAAGGAGGTGATAGGTGCCATCTACCCTCGGGTCCTTTTTCTTTTCTCCCTCTATACATATAGCTTTGGAGTTTAACCTTTCTGCCAATCCAGAGGCAAGCACAATATTCCAGAGGAACTCTCAAACAGATGGTGAGACAACAGTGTCTGTAGCTCTGTTTATTTCTCTTTTTCTTTTCTTCCTCTATGCATATAGCTTTGGAGTTTAACTCTTCTGCCAATCCAGAGGCAAGCACAATATTCCAGAGGAACTCTCAAACAGATGGTGAGACAACATTGTTTTTTCCGCCAAGAGAAAGTGACCAGTTTTTTTTTTTTTTTATTCTTAGTTGTAGAAATAAGAAGAAGCAACTGTACAAACCATGTAAGTAAACACTCAAATAGTTAAGAAATTGATAAGTTTGACTTACACTTCCCTTCCCCTTCAGGTATCTACTGAGCGTTTCAGTCAACAATACAGCTCGTGTTCGACAATATTCCTTGATGACAGCACAGCCATCCAGCATTATCTTACAATGACAATAATATCGTGAGTACAACTATGCTGCCGAGGGACAGATTTCTATTGTTATGAATTTGTTTTCCTTCCACAGTGTGACCTTGGAGATACCTCATCATATCACACAAAGGTGAGCTTTTTAGAAACCTGTCTTGTTATTCTTTTTTGAAGTAATGCACTTTCTTATTTTATAGAGATGCAGATAGATCTTTGAGCATACCTGATGAACAGTTACACTCATTTGCGGTAAGTGGCACTTTTATTGAGGTTGTATTTTCTTTGAAGCCATTCCTCCTCCTGTTCCACACAGGTTTCCACCGTGCACATTATGAAGAAAAGAAATGGAGGTGGGAGTTTAAATAACTATTCCTCCTCCATTCCACCGACTCCCAGCACCAGCCAGGAGGACCCTCAGTTCAGTGTTCCTCCCACTGCCAACACACCCACCCCCGTTTGCAAGCGGTCCATGCGCTGGTCCAACCTGTTTACATCTGAGAAAGGGAGTGACCCAGACAAAGAGAGGAAAGCCCCGGAGAATCATGCTGACACCATCGGGAGCGGCAGAGCCATCCCCATTAAACAGGGCATGCTCTTAAAGCGAAGTGGAAAATGGCTGAAGACATGGAAAAAGAAATACGTCACCCTGTGTTCCAATGGCGTGCTCACCTATTATTCAAGCTTAGGTGATTATATGAAGAATATTCATAAAAAAGAGATTGACCTTCGGACATCTACCATCAAAGTCCCAGGAAAGTGGCCATCCCTAGCCACATCAGCCTGTGCACCCATCTCCAGCTCTAAAAGCAATGGCCTATCCAAGGACATGGACACCGGGCTGGGTGACTCCATATGCTTCAGCCCCGGTATCTCCAGCACCACCAGCCCCAAGCTCAACCCGCCCCCCTCTCCTCATGCCAATAAAAAGAAACACCTAAAGAAGAAAAGCACCAACAACTTTATGATTGTGTCTGCCACTGGCCAAACGTGGCACTTTGAAGCCACGACGTATGAGGAGCGGGATGCCTGGGTCCAAGCCATCCAGAGCCAGATCCTGGCCAGCCTGCAGTCATGCAAGAGCAGTAAAAGCAAGTCCCAGCTGACCAGCCAGAGTGAGGCCATGGCCCTGCAGTCGATCCAAAACATGCGTGGGAACGCCCACTGTGTGGACTGTGAGACCCAGAATCCTAAGTGGGCCAGTTTGAACTTGGGAGTCCTCATGTGTATTGAATGCTCAGGTATCCACCGCAGTTTTGGCACCCGCCTTTCCCGTGTGCGATCTCTGGAGCTGGATGACTGGCCAGTTGAGCTCAGGAAGGTTATGTCATCTATTGGCAATGAGCTAGCCAACAGCATCTGGGAAGGGAGCAGCCAGGGGCAGACAAAACCCTCAATAAAGTCCACGAGGGAAGAGAAGGAATGGTGGATCCGTTCCAAATATGAGGAGAAGCTCTTTCTGGCCCCACTACCCTGCACTGAGCTGTCCCTGGGCCAGCAGCTGCTGCGGGCCACCACTGATGAGGACCTGCAGACAGCCATCCTGCTGCTGGCACATGGCTCCCGTGAGGAGGTGAACGAGACCTGTGGGGAGGGAGACGGCTGCACGGCACTCCATCTGGCCTGCCGCAAGGGGAATGTGGTCCTGGAGCAGCTCCTGACGGGGTGGACGTCATGGCCCGAGATGCCCACGGGAACACAGCGCTGACCTACGCCCGGCAGGCCTCCAGCCAGGAGTGCATCAACGTGCTTCTGCAGTACGGCTGCCCCGACGAGTGCGTGTAGTATCTGTTTTATTTGACTGCAGTCTCCTTGGTGCAAAAACAAAATGGGAAAAATAAGGATAACTCAGAATTTCAAAAGGAAATCACAAATTCAGCTAGTAATAGCATTTTCAGTACTTTTCGTAAACTAAGTAAATACACAAAATGTTGATTTTTCTGACCATAAGACATATTTTATGTCCTTTTGCCAAGGTGGATGTGTTAGTCTCAGGCCCTCCTGGCCACATTGCCCAAGTCACACAGGCTTCTGTATT